GAGCTGTGAGGAAGGGCGGGGGTGCCGCCTCCTGCCCCTGGACTCTGCAGTCCTCCCGAGGGGCTACATGGGCCTCTAAGGAGCTGCTGGTAGCGTGCACTTTGGGTTTAACTCCCTCCTGCCTCAAATTGTGGCCTGTGTCCTCATCAATTCTTCCCACTCTGTTCACTGTGGGCATTATTATGTTTGTGTAAAGAGATAGCATTGTGATGCAATGTTCCATTTTGGATTCATAATGCTCCATACATTTTATATGCCTTTTGGGCATTCATACAGATTCTTTGGCCACGTGGCCATATAAAGCCTTCCCCCTTTTCACGGAGCAGCCCCTCCTGGTTCCACCTGCGTGGTGCTGCTCTTCTTCCTGCATCCTCCACGCTGACCCACGTGCTGACCAGCGCCACCACTCACAAGGAACAGGAAAGACCCTCAGGACTGGGGGCAGCACCCTGTGCCTCTGGGACTCCAGTGGGTACCGTGGGCCGGGCTCTGCAGAGCAAGATCAGCTGGGGAAGGCTCCTCCAGTCCCGGGTCCCAGGAGCCTGCGGTGGCTGATGTGCCACAACTCCATCCATGACCCGGTGCCTGAGACCCCTGAAGGAAACTCCTCTGTCTGAAAGCCCCGCCCTGGATGGCCCCGGGGTGACCCTGAGAGGTGAGGGCGGCCCTGTGGGAGGGCCCTCACCCAGTTCAGGACTCTGAGGTGCCCTCCCAGCTCCAGAGCTCAGCATAGAAGGGGCTGAGTTTGCTACAACTGCATCACACCGAGGCTGATTCTGGAAGTTCCACAGCCACGGGAGTGCCTTCAAAGCAGGAGTCAGCAGAGGGGGCAGAAGCACTAAGTTGCTGCAACAACACCTGAGAGTGCAGACAGGAGGGGCCCAGTCCCCACCCCTACCTGAGAGTGCAGACAGGAGGGGCCCACCCCCAACCCCCACCTGAGAGTGCAGACAGGAGGGGCCCAGTCCCCACCCCCACCTGACTCCCAGTGTCAAGTGCCCTGGGGAGAGCTGCGCCCACAGACATCCTGCAGCTCCAAAACCCAGTCTCTTGTTGCATTTTACTCTAAGCAGTCAGGAGAAACCAAGCCAATTCTCAAGAGACGATAACCAATAGAACCCAAGTATTTGGGATTTGGTGTGGAAGAGGCAGAAAAGAGCAGGTCCTGAGGGAAAGATAATGTTTGAGAAGCAAAGCAAGAAAAGATGATGACAAACACAACACTCAAAGGCCCTAGACATCATCACTTTTTTTACCATCATGAACATTTAAACATAACACATTTTCTTTTTTTTCTAATTTCATCTCCCTCTTCCTTCCCTGGTCTCCAAAGCGGCAGGCTTGAGTGGACTGCTCCCGGGAAGCCACTTTCATGGCGTCCCCTCTCCAGGGTGCCCATCTACCTGGAGCGTCATCATCGTCACTGCTGGAGTCTTGTCTCCTGTTGCCAATCCAAGCTCTGGAGACACAAGTACCACAAGAAAGGTGTTACCCAGAGGCACTCGCCCATCCTCCCTGCTGCACCGGAGGCCACACCAGCTGCCACAGCAACTCCCTGCTCCGTCCTCTGCTTTCTCAGAACTAACCTGGGCTCTCTGGAATCAGAGACCTTCAACAAGTCACTGCTCACATTTGCAAATGTTCACGTCAAGAGAGGACCCCCTTTCCACGTGCCACTCCCCTCTCTTCCGGATCATTGCAGCTCTCCCCACCAGCCTTATCAATGTGGGGCTCCAACCCTACAGGTCAGTGATTCACAAACAGGCACTGTCCCAGGTTGGAGCCACTGCCACGAGCCTGTTCTGCACAGACGGGAATGTTTCCTCTGCCTTGTGAGCGCAGGGCTATCGGGCACTGGAAATATGCCTGATGTGATGAGGTACTGGAGATTACATTTGAAAATTAATTTAAAATACAGATGCACCTGGTTAATGACTGTGGCACCAGGGAGTCCAGAACTGGGATTCAGAGATGAGGGAGACGTCACCTCCCCGCCTCTGGGTTTTCCTTCCAGTGTAGCCATCAATGGCCTAGTGTTATCTTTCATCCAGTACGTACTTCCTGGGCACAGGCATAAGTATCCAGTGCTCTGTGAGACCCTAGGGGTGCTGAACACTGAGTCACATCCAGGTCCTAGAGGGGTTCACATCTGGGGGCGATGTGTAAACAGAGTGAAGGGCATGGCCAGCAAATCCTGTGCTGGAAAATCAGGGCAGCTGGAGTGAGGGGAGGGGACACCCCACTGTCCCCAGGAGCCCACACACCAGCCGAATTTGGCTTTTAATTCACCTTTCTTGTGATGTCTTTTGCTGAATTTGCTGTCATGATTGTCCCGATTAAAAGAGAGCATTGTGTGTTCCCTCTATATCCAGAAGTGTGCATGCAAGATTGGAGTTACTTCTATTTAAAATATGTGATGGACTCAGAGGGGACAGTAAGGATGGAAGTTTGCGTATGGAAAAATAGTTTGCGTTACTTTGTTTTTATTTGATGGTTGCTTTACTTGTGGTGCAGTGCACAGTATATTACCTGTACAGATTGTTGCCTTCTGACAAACACTGTGTTACCACCGCCCAGATATGAACACCCTGGCAGCCGCTCTTTGGCTAATTCCTAGGCAGTAACTTCCAAGAGACACTCACTATTCTGGTCATGATCAACATATTTTAAATTTATTTTTAAACACTGTATAAATGGAAACCTACAGTATGTACTCTTTTGTGCCTGAATGAAAATTACACGTGAATATCATGTAAATTTCACCTATGTTCCATTGTGATGACACATTCAGCATTTTGTACTGCTCGGTCCTGTCCATATATAACATCTACATTGTAGGAAGTTGGCACAATGAGTTTTCACCCTCTATGTTTTACATTCACTCTGTTTATCATGATGGTTATAAGGGAGGAGACCTCCCCTTATATTGTCTTATGCCCAATTTCTGCCTCCAAAGAAAGAAGAAGTAAAAACTAAAAGGCAGAAATGAAATCCACAAGCAGACAGCCCAGCACCACACCCTGGGCCTGGTAGTTAAAGGTTGACCCCTGACCTAATCGGTTATGTTATCTATAGATTACAGAGATTGTATAGAAAAGCACTGTGAAAATCCCTGTCCTGTTCTGTTCCATTCTAATTACCGGTGCATGCAGCCCCCAGTCACGTACCCCCTGCTTGCTCAATCGATCATGACCTTCTTACGCAGACACTTTTAGAGTTGTGAGCCCTTAAAAGGGACAGGAATTGCTCACTCGGGGAGCTCAGTTGTTGGAGACGTGAGTCTTGCCGAAGCTCCCAGCTGAATAAAGCCGTTCCTGCTTTAATTCGGTGTCTGAGGGGTTTTGTCTGCGGCTTG